ACCTCACACCTTCACAGCCACTACACTGTTTTTGCCCATGCTTCCTCACTTGCCCCTCACACAGATAGCCCCATGAGATAAAACAGAGTAGGCTTATCATAGGCATCTGACAGATGTGCCCACCGCCTCTTGTATTTCCTTCTTAACATTCATCACATCACAAAGACTTTCTCCCTCCAGACTTGTAAGCTCCTAGTGACACGGACCGATTCTTGTTCACCACAGGATCCCTATTGTGTTGCATGAACAAGAAGTAGAGTATCTCCAAAGAGTTGTCTAAGGTGACAATAAACACGGCCAATGAAAAGAAACCACTTTTTGTTGAACATCTATGTACCAAACCAAGTCAGTAAGGTAGGTACCATTCTGCGGATAAGTACCGTATACTTAAGTTCAGAGAGGTGAAATTACTCGCTCAAAGTCACGCAGAATAAACGTCACTCTGAACCCTGCATCTCAGTCCCACCTGCTGCAGTAGAGACGCCATCTCTTCCTGCAATGGGGTCAACGGCTTGGAGACTACAGGTGGCCGCTGCAGGCACAACGCGCCCAACAAGCGCCATGGGGATCCGTTGCTTGAGGGTGCGGCTGCAAGAGCCAGGCTGCGAGAGCTTAGACTGCCGGCCCAGAGCCTCTCGAACCGCCGCCAACCCCCCGCCACCCCTAACAGCGTCCGCCTTACGGGCGCCGCCATCTTTCGTTCTCCCACAATGCACCGCGGCTCCCAGGGATCCCTCAGCCGCGGGAGCGGCAAACTAGGGGAAAGCTCAGTCCCGGAACTGCTAGAACGAACCATTCGCATATGGAGGGGGTGACCCACCATCTCAGAACATTAAAAAAGGGAAAGAATCCCCTGGTGAACTACAGTGAAAGTCTTATTGAGCATTTAAATGGAAATAAAAATATTCAGTGGACCTAATGAAGAGTAGATGACTTTCCCTTCTGTCCCCTCCCCGACAGGCACTCATGGTACCGGCGCCGGCGCAGCTGTGACTGTCGCTGCAGACGGAAACTGACTGGGGTCAATTCAAGTCATGCAGGCTGTGAGAAACGCGGGGTCGCGGTTCCTGCGGTCCTGGACTTGGCCCCAGACAGCCGGGTAACAAATGACTGCCCCCTCGAGCCCACCGCGGCCGTGGCCCTCACCGAGCTTTTCTTCCCAGCAGGGTCGTGGCCAGAACGCCGGCCGGGACCATCTGCACAGGCGCTCGACAGCTCCAAGACGCTGCGGCCAAGCAGAAAGTTGAACAGAACGCGGCTCCCAGCCACACCAAGTTCAGGTGAGCCCCACTTGGACCAGCCCTCTGGAGACCCGCAACCCCTGACTCTTGCCCGACACCCTCCAGAGTCAGAACCAGTGAATTTTCAGCTATGTCACTTGCTATCCGTGGGACCTTATGCAAATAAATCTGAGCCTCAGCCTTCTCATCTAAAAATGCGGATAATGCTGAGAGAGGTTGTGAGAATCAGATGAGCCGTGGTACAGAGTAAATGTTCAGTGAACATTCGTTAAATCAATGAGTGAATGTGAGATATCCATAACATGTATCAGCGTTCTTTTCTTCTGAGATGGAGATCTTTTCAGACCAATAACCTTCCCTGCCTCCAAAACAAAATGGGGAGGTAGAGGGCGCTAGCGATGGAACAGATGTTCCTGCACGTCTTACGGATGGTCCAGGGTGGGTTTTGTGCTCAGCCCTAGGAACTGGCATCTTGCTTCCCACCAGTGCCACCACCTCTGTATGCTGTATACACATCCACTTAACTTCACATCCATTTAACAAACATTTACCAAGAATCTACTATGAGTGAGACACCATGCTAGGTGCCGTGAATACAGATACAAAAGATCATTCCTCCCCACAAGTAGTTCACAGTCTTTGAGGGAAGACAAACATGCAAACATTTTAACCATAATCTGCTCAATAATATAATGGAGGTAAGCATTGGTTGGAAGTATGAAATCATAAGTGTCTAACTCCTGGCCGGGTGCAGTAGCTCATGCCTTTAATCCCAGCACTTTAGGCGGCCAAGGTGGGCGAATTACTTGAGGTCAGGAGATCGAGACCAGCCTGGCCAACATGGCGAAACCCCGTCTCCACTAAAAGCACAAAAACTAGCCAGGCGTGATGTCTGGCACCTGTAATCCCAGCCACTCAGGAGGCTGAAGTAGAAGAATCGCATGAACCCAGGGAGCGGAGGTTGCAGTGAGCCAAGATCACGCCACTGTACTCCAGCCTGGGTGACAGATTGAGACTCTGTCTCAAAGAAAAAAAAAAAAAAAAAGAATAAGTGTCTCATTCCTGAGGAAATCAGGCAAGACCATGGAGAAAAGAACATGGAGCTCAGAAGTGAATGGGAGTTCATCTGGACAAGTTGAAGTGGGTCATTGGAGACAAAGGTAACCATCTGTGTAAAGGCATGTGGTATGAAAATTTTAAATAAAATCTTTCTTCTAATTGCAGCATTTACCCTCCCATTCCAGGAGAGGAGAGCTCTCTGAGGTGGGCAGGAAAGAAATTTGAGGAGATCCCAATTGCACACATTAAAGCATCCCACAACAAGTAAGTGGGAAGGGAAACACTGGGCAGGTCTATGTATCCTATGTGCTTCTTCTACTTTTCTCAGCACACAGATCCAGGTAGTCTCTGCTAGTAATGAGCCCCTTGCCTTTGCTTCCTGTGGCACAGAGGGATTTCGGAATGCCAAGAAGGGCACAGGCATCGCAGCACAGACAGCAGGCATAGCCGCAGCGGCGGTAAGTGTGTGTTCCTTCTGCTTCCTTCTAGTTCCGGGGCACTAACCACTCTGCTTCTCTCCAGAGAGCTAAACAAAAGGGCGTGATCCACATCCGAGTTGTGGTGAAAGGCCTGGGGCCAGGACGCTTGGTAAGTTACAGTGATTTCCATAGTGTACTTGCTGTCATTCTACTTTTCCTTCTGTTCCTTCCAGTCTGCCATGCACGGACTGATCATGGGCGGCCTGGAAGTGATCTCAATCACAGACAACACCCCAATCCCACACAACGGCTGCCGCCCCAGGAAGGCTCGGAAGCTGTGATGGGAAGGAGGCCTGCACTTGGACCTGACCTCAAGCCTCAGCTCCAGTGGGACCTTGTAAAATGCTCCCTGTCAGAGCTCTCCAGAATATGCTTGTTGGAGATCCTTCAGGCAGTAAGGGAGAGTTTTGCCTCCTTACACAGTGGCCTTTGCTTGCACCTCCAGCTGGAGATGGGTGTGCCCCAGAAGTAAGCTTTGCATCTCTTACAAGAGGGGAGCTACAGGGGCAGCCGTGGCCTAGGCCCAAACTCTGCTCTGAGAAAATAAATATCTGTACCACCTGTCATAATTTTGAGATTTTTTGCTTTCAGAGTTACGTAATTCCTAATTCCTCTTGAAAAAGAGAGTGTGAAATGAGGTGAGGCCTCAGATGAAAGTAAAATATAAATGTGAGTTGCTATTTACCAGACACTTCTGGTTTCAGATATTTCTTTTCTAGCCCCTTACCCAAGATTTCTAGAGCTAATCCTAGTAACTTTTCTTATTAATGACTTATAATTTGGCCCCAAATTGGAGCTTTTTGCCACCTACCTCTGGATTCTGATGGATTTCGCCATTATGGGCATGTTTAAAGTTAGCCCTAAACACAGGATTTTCTACAAGTGGACAGTCAAACTCCCCACACTAAAGTGGCAGTCATCGTTTACACTCCATGGGCTTCAGCAGTCCCAGCACTAACGAGAGAGTGCCCTAAAAGCGGGGAGGGTAGAGTTGTACAAAACATGATTCTTGGCCAGGCACGGTGGCTCACACCTGTAACCCTGGCACTTTGGGAGGCCAAGGCGGGTGGATCACTTGAGTCCAGTTAGAGACCAGCCTGGGCAACATGGTGAAACCCCCTCTCTACTAAAAATACAAAAATTAACCAGGCATGGTGGTGTGCGCCTGTAATCCCAGCTACTCTGGAGGCTGAGGCATGAAAATCGCTTGAACCCAGGAGGTGGAGGCTGCAGTGAGCTGAGATCATCCTACTGCACTCCAGCCCAGGTGACAGCGAGACTGTCTCAAAAAAATAAATAAATATAAATAAAAATTTAAAAAAATTAAAAAAAAAAACCTGATGATTCTCTAGAAAATAGGGTGGATGGCAGGATGGGCTTGAGTAGAGTCCAAATCTAGAAGTGCAGAAAGCAAGTTGATAAGGAACCTGGGTAGTGCTGGCAGTGGGGCACAACTCAGGACCCCCAGGCAGGACTGACTGCTCCTCTGTTGGGGCTCTAGGGTTCCTGGATACGGCACAGAGGCCAAAGGTGGGGGCTCTAGAGACACGACCAGAGAGTCCCCTCTTCCACAGGCAAAGACTAAGGGTGAGAGTATCACCAGAAGCTGAGAAGGAGTGGTCAAGTACACAAAAGCACTGTTCCTCCCAGATGAGTGCAGGAAGGGCTGCTGACCAGAAGGGGAAGGCACTGTGGAGTTTTACTTCTGTGTCCAGCCAGCTAAGTACTGTGATCTGCCTGAACTCAGTATAGGAAAAGACACAGATGCCCCCTTAAATAGGCAAGAGGCTGTGTTAGGACAAAGAAAGGAGGAAGATCACGAACCAAGACATGAATTTAGAGGAAAAATGCCTCCCTACTGCCTTCTCTTTAGTCCTTAGCAGGTCCTATGAAGGCCATCTTGTGACAGTGACCAAAGAAGCCCAACCGGAGGCTTCTTGGATCAAAGCCACTGTCGGAAGGAATTAGACTGTTTCACCGCAAAACTACATATAAACACAATGCATTAAAACATGGTGCACTTGAAAATTGCACTTCGCGATTTGATATGGTTTGGTGGACAGAGGGCCCGTAGCCATCAGACAGTTCAATCAGGGTCTGAGCAGGAAACAGCTCACAAGGTTTAAGAGAAAAGCTCAATGAAAGCTCTTTGCAGAGGCATGGGTAAGATTAAGGAAATAAAGAAGGTGGACTACAAAGCAGCTGCCACCCTAGGCTAGAAGAGGCAGGGAAGAACAGTTCCTAGAACCTGGCAGGAGCTGCCACAGCAGCAGAGTGCACCTCTGCCAAAACCATGGCCTGAGGGAGAGGGAAGAAATGCCTGGCTGTTCCCGGCCTGTAGTCCCTTGCTGGGGTCCCCCTTGGCTGATCCCAAAAGGAAGCAAAAAGGAAGGGAACTCAGTGTTGTGGTACTTGGAGGCTCAGCCTCCCAGGCTGCAGAGTGGATCTGGAGGGGCACGTAGAGGATAGTAAACACAGGAGGCTTCTGTGGCTTCTGTAAGTCCTCCATACACCATAGGTTTTTATTTTGGTTTTGGTTTTTGAGTCTCGTTGTCACCCAGGCTGGATTGCAGTGGTACGACCATGGTTCACTGCAGCCTCAAACTCCTGGGCTCAAGTGATCCTCCAGCTTCAGCCTCCTGTGAGCATCTGGGACTACAGGCGCATGCCACCACACATGGATAATTTTTGTATTTTTTGTATTGAGACCAGGTCTTGAACTCCTGGTCTCAAGCAGTCCCCCCACCTCGGCCTCCCAAAGTGCTGGGATAACAGGCGTGAGCCACTGCGCCTGATCCACACACCATAGTTTTTAAAATGTTATTTTACTCACAAGAGGGCTTTGGAAAGGAAGATCCTGCCCAGCAGAGCCTACATGCGCAGACAGGACAGAGGACCCTTAAGGATCAATGGTCTTGTTGCCGGAAATGGATGTCTGGCGCAACCCCCGGAGCTAGTTTTGGGGAGGCCGCCTTGTTGACTGTGCACTGGAAAATGCACATTGCTTTATCGTGAGCTCTCGGTGCACAGTGTGGTTTCCAGGCTCTGAGTGGCCAATAAAGCTGGTGCTGTCTTAAACTGTACTGTCTCTTAATCATTTGTCTTGGCCT